AGCTAATTAAACTGAAGAGCTTCTGCATAGCAAAAGAAACTACCATCAGAGTGAACAGGCAACCTACAGAATGGGAGAAAATTTTTGCAATCTACTCATCTGACAAAGGGCTAATACCCAGAATCTACAAAGAACTCAAACAAATTTACAAGAAAAAAACAACCCCATCAACAAGTGGGCAAAGGATATGAACAGACACTTCTCAAAAGAAGACATTTATGCAGCCAACAGACACATGAAAAAATGCTCATCATCACTGGCCATCAGAGAAATGCAAATCAAAACCATGATAAGATACCATCTCACACCAGTTAGAATGGCGATCATTAAAAAGTCAGGAAACAACAGGTGCTGGAGAGGATGTGGAGAAATAGGAACACTTTTACACTGTTGGTGGGACAGTAAACTGGTTCAACCATTGTGGAAGACAGTGTGGCGATTCCTCTGGGATCTAGAACTAGAAATACCATTTGACCCAGTGATCCCATTACTGGGTATATACCCAAAGGATTATAAGTCATGCTGCTATAAAGACACATGCACATGTATGTTTATTGTGGCACTATTCACAATAGCAAAGACCTGGAACCAACCCAGATGTCCATCAGTGATAGACCGGATTAAGAAAATGTGGCACATATACACCATGAAATATTATGCAGCCATAAAAAAGGATGAGTTCATGTCCTTTGTAGGGACATGGATGAAGCTGGAAACCATCATTCTCAGCAAACTATCTCAAGGACAGAAAACCAAACATCGCATGTTCTCACTCATAGGTGGGAACTGAACAATGAGAACACTTGGTCACAGGAAGGGGGACATCACACACCGGGGCCTGTTGTGGGATGGGAGCAAGGGGGAGGCGTAGCATTGGTAGATATACCTAATGTAAATGATGAGTTAATGGGTACAGCACACCAACATGGCACATGTATACATATGTAACAAACCTGCATGTTGTGCACATGTACCCTAGAGCTTAAAATATAATAATAAAAAAAATAAGTAAATAAAAAAGAATATGCAGTGCTGCTCTTCACTGTAGAAAGAGCCTGAGAATTATCTTGAACTCCAAATCCTGTACCTTTTTTCATCACAGTTGTGTATGGGTTTTATCTACTACTAGTTTTTTTCCAAGCCTTTTCACATCTTGACACATAGTAAATTTGACCAAGAAAAGATGAAAGGAAACATAAAAGAATGTGTTCTTGGCTGGAGATGACCTACTCTTGGGGTCTAGCTGCCCCAAAGACTGAGAGGATTGTTAACTCTGACACCTATAACCCATTCATGATTTAGTTGGTAAGCAGATCTGCCCATTTCTTTCTTCTTCATTGCCAGATCTCAGTTCATGCACTAGTTATGCCCTGCTTCCACTTCATCTAAGAATAATTCTGTGTCGCAATATACCATAATTATATATTAATCTTCTCATATTTGCATTAGAACTTTAAGATTATTGGGCTACTTAAACTTCGTAACTCCCCTCGTTACATCTTTTTTTTCCCTGAAAACATTTGTCATTTCTCTCCCAACCACTGCCTCATTTTAATTTACTATCTCTGCAATACTTTTTCTTTTCTTTTCCATTAGAGATGATATGCTGTCTTCTTTAGGAAACTTTACCTAAGTGTAAGTAAGGAAATGAATGCTATCCTCCCTAGTGTTTTTATTATGATAGCTAAAATGTAACATATAAAAAGAAGTGTATATAGAAACAATATTTTTGTTTTAGTTCTATGCCATATCTCTCTATAGGTTATTTTTTATATTTTTAAACGTTTATTTTTTGAAGGTTGGAACCAGATATGTGAGTTTAAGGGGCTTTAAACTCTTTTAAAAATCTTTTTTTTTTATATTTCAAATTCTGTTTTATTGTAAAAGTTCCTGCAGAACAGAAAAGTTTTATTTAAATAGTTTTCTGTTTTCTTGAGCATTGTGCAGTGTATTTTTAGTATACTTAGCATACTTACTATTACTTGATGTTAATTCAGCCAATTTTAGGCTGGTGGGGAAGATGATTCATGTACACTAACAGTTATAATGCAAAATAGAAACTAGTAAAAGCCTCAAGGTTAGTTGCCTCTCCTTGTGCTTCCATAGTAACCCGTGCTTATTCCTTCATTGCAACTATACTGTATTGTTATTGCCTCTATATTTATCTCTGATAGAGTCCATCATAAACTAGAACAGTGGTTCTTAATTGATGTGGGGGTGGTAAGGAATGGGGCTTGCGCATTTTGGAAAACATCTTCTCATATTCTTTTTCAGGTACATCACTCTCTCCACCACTATCACTACTGCCCTTCTTCTTTTGAAAACTCCTGTACTCACCTTTAAGCCCTTCAAAATTAGGGAAGTGTATCTTATTTGTCATTTTATCTCTAGTGCTTAGCATTTTTTTTTGGCATCTGTGCCCATTAAGGTAGACAGTAACTGTTTATTTGTTGCAGGAAGGTAAAACTAGGTTGGAGGTGGAGGGAGCACTTCTAACCTGGAAGAATATTGAAGACTTCCTTGAAGAAGTGTCATTTGAGAGGAGCTATGAAAAGAAAGTAAACTGGTTTTATGGAAGTAAATGAGAACATTGCAGACAAGAGGTAATGGGCAAAAACACAGAGGCAGGAAAGTGGTCTCAAAAAAAAAAAAATCTTTATTCTACAGATTGAAAGGAAACACACTGAATGAGGAAAAACTAACATACGGTCATCAACATCCTTGTATAACCTAGTTTTTAAAAAAATTGGATTTCAAAGGTAAGGAATGCATTCTTTGCTCATCCCAATAATGTTTCTTTAAAAATATCTTTTTTGTTCACAGAAAACAAAATTATCTTCCTTTCCAAATCCAAAAAGATGAAAACGACTGAGATACTTTCAAAAGACAACCAAGTGAGCAGCACAGACTAATGAGTAGAATCAATAAGAACGTGGTTTTGGCCCTTTTAACGCTGACAAGTTCTGCATTTCTGCTGTTTCAGTTGTACTACTACAAGCACTATTTATCAACAAAGGTAATTTTATTCCTTCTTTCTTATCATTCCTCTTTACTAAAAAGTTCTTTTGTTGTCTTCCTAGAATGGAGCTGGTTTGTCAAAATCCAAAGGAAGCCGAATTGGATTTGATAGCACACAGTGGGTATGTAGAATAAACAAGAAATTTCTCAATTAGGAATTACGAGAATTCTTTTTCTCTCAAACAGCGTGCAGTTAAAAAATTTATTATGTTAACATCCAACCAAAATGTACCAGTGTTTCTTATTGATCCTTTGATACTGGAATTGATTAATAAGAACTTTGAACAAGTCAAAAATACTTCTCATGGCTCTACTTCACAATGCAAGTTTTTCTGTGTTCCAAGAGACTTTACTGCATTTGCACTGCAGTATCACCTATGGAAGAATGAGGTAAGTGACTTGCTTTCAGATAATGGAATGTGTTTCTTGATGTTTGATGCTTCTTTGGTTCTAGGAAGGCTGGTTTCGGATAGCTGAGAATATGGGATTTCAGTGCCTAAAGATTGAGAGTAAAGATCCCCGGCTAGACGGGATAGACTCACTCTCTGGAACTGAAATCCCCCTGCACTATATCTGCAAACTGGCCACTCATGCGATCCACTTGGTAGTCTTTCATGAGAGGAGTGGCAACTACCTCTGGCACGGCCACTTGAGACTTAAAGAACACATTGACAGGAAATTTGTTCCCTTCCGAAAGTTACAGTTTGGTCGTTATCCAGGAGCTTTTGACAGGTAAGTTCAGAGTCAAAACGTGAAATGTGAAACCTCATTAATAAATCTTAACTTTTGTTTTCAGGCCAGAGTTACAGCAAGTTACTGTTGATGGACTGGAAGTTCTCATTCCAAAGGATCCAATGCACTTTGTAGAAGAAGTACCACACTCTAGGTTTATTGAGTGTAGGTATAAAGAAGCTCGAGCATTCTTTCAGGTTAGAGACAACCAAATGTGTACTTTTAAATTTCAGTGTGTGAAGGTTTTCATCTTCCCCATAGGTAGAAGACAGCTTGGAACTATCCTTCCAGGGAAAAGATGATGTAAAACTTGATGTTTTTTTCTTCTATGAAGAAACTGATCACATGTGGAATGGAGGCACTCAGGCCAAAACAGGAAAAAAATTCAAGTATGAATCAAATAAGTACTTATTTATAAAGGTGTTGAAGCCTAATCCCTCTGTTTTGCTGCAGATACCTGTTTCCGAAGTTTACACTGTGCTGGACTGAGTTTGTAGACATGAAGGTCCATGTACCCTGTGAAACCCTCGAATACATTGAAGCCAACTATGGTAAGACCTGGAAGATTCCTGTAAAGACGTGGGACTGGAAGCGCTCTCCTCCCAATGTGCAACCCAATGGAATCTGGCCTATTTCTGAGTGGGATGAGGTTATCCAGTTATATTGAGATAGTAGGTTGAAATGGGAGAATTTCTCTTTTGGAAAAAAAGGTAGATAACTGTTTAAAAAATACATGTCTATTTGTCAAACATAAGTGGGAACCAAAGAAAAAATGTGACAAGTTTGAAGACACAGAAAGAGTCATCTGATGTAATTCTCTCACTTAGTACTGAGGAATTTTCATGTGCCACATACAATGCTAGGTTACAGTGGAGAAGCCTAGATGAATGAGACAAATACCTACTTCTTTTATTCCTCCTTTTGGTAAACAACTCAATTTTCCTTTGAGGGAACCCTCCCCCACCCTTTGAAGAGTTCAAGTTCTGTACAGGTTTTTAAAACGTGAAGTAATGTTTGAACTGGAAGATGAGCTCACCAGGCAAAGCTAAGGAAGGATATACTAGTTGAAAAGAATAACCCACTCCTCTTCTGGGCATTTAAGCTGGTATGTTAGTGCTACTTTTAAGATTGTGGAGTCTGAGTTAATATTCAAGTGATCAGACTTTGAGTGACATCAAGAAAAGATGATATCAGGTTCATTTTTCAACTAATCTTATGTGGAATTGAATTAGAGAACAAGGCATTATTCTTTTAGGGAAGGTGAGAGCTTATTTGTATCAGAGCTTATTACTTGTCAGGATAAGTAAATTTCTGTACATGTACTGTTTTCATATGTGAAGTGAGAAGAAACTTTATGCTTGTTTAATGCTTAAATTTCCATCCATTGTGAGAATATTTTCACTGACCTCTGATGGCACTTGTTGACAAATCATTCAAGTGAGACCATGTTACTAGACATGATCTTGAAAGAGGCCATGATTTCACAAAACTCATTTTTATTTTATTCTCAGACAGTCTGTTAGGTAAAAATATGAGAAATTCATGTACATTTTATATTTTCTGAATTTATAATCTGTGCACTCCCAATTTTAATGACACTAAAATATTAATAGAATTTTTTAAATATACTCTAATTTTTAAAACATACTCTTTATTATCTTCATTTATCAATTACAGCTTCGTATCTCTAATTTATGGTCTATATACCAATTTAAATGGCATGTAAACCTGCCTGTTTCTTCTCCTCTTCTAATATATCAGATCTCCAAAATGGAAGCTAAATGGTGGACTTGACAACTATTCACCCTACCTCAGATCATAGAGTTTGTAAAGTTTGTGTCCCTCCCCAGTTTTTCAGTCTGTTGAATGTCGATGGGGCAAGAACTCAGACTTCTACTTTACCAAGTACCACACACTCTGGAATGCTTTAGTTTCCTTTTCCCCTCAAGATGTCTGAGTCAGCTAGGATGCTGTTTACCCCATCTCTCTCTTATATCACTTGAATGATATATTGTAAGTGAGAGGTAAAGGAAAATGTAGGCACAATAAGCACTGCTATTTTTCTCTTTGTCTAGGAAAGGAAGCTGAATCTTATATCTTATCTATGCTATTTAGGACTACTTTCTGGAGCTTGGCAGATTTTCCTCTGACACCAGAGAACAATAGTAGTCTCAAGAATGGAAACCTGAATGTCTGAGGGAATGGGCTGGTAGACTTTTTCGAAAACAAATTAGAGAAAGTAACTTACAACCACCCATTCCGGATTTGTAAAGCAACATGAAAACCTTTGATAAATGATAACCAACAGTCTTCTGTCCTAATTTGCATTCTCAATGCAGAATTATTGGGTCTTTCATAAATAACATGAGTGGTTTCTGGAGACATTTAAGATTGTCAGCAAACTTGTCCCAAAATGGCACATCATCATAATCCATTTTCTCTTTGCTAGAAAATCAGCCCATAGAGTGCATTCCCAAATTCTAAATAGCTGACCCTAAATTCATTTTTCATGCTTAAAAATAATAGAACAAATAATAATACTATTTTTGGGCAAAATCCACCCTACTTGATGAGGACCATTTGCTTGTGCTCAGTATTTAGAAATGCATACACTCCACATTTCTCCCCATTTCCAATTGGGACTCCCATTCTTTGCCAGGAGATCTTACCCATCCCTTTTCAGATTAATCTTTTATCCTTTCCTGAAGTACAAAGTCTTAAGAGTGTCTGAAATCCAAGACATCTTGGCCCAATTGACACAGGTTCTATATTCTTCCCTACATAGACCACTGGCTGCTGAAATACTTTTCTTGTCTTCTGGTTTCACAGGCTTCAGCTCATGGGTTCCACCCTAACTTGGGGAAACAAAAGCCTTCTCTAGAATCTGAAGGCCAGGCTTACCTCTGATTCTGATTCATCCATACTTCATCTTATGTATTTTAACAGTTGGGTTCTGTGGAGTGTCCAGAGACCTTGGGTTAGGTATATCCATCTTCAGTACCTCATTGGATCACTTTTCTTTCATCACTTGAGTATTCTAGCAGTCATTCTCCTAATCTGACCACTTTCAGGTTTAGTTTACCTGGCTTACCTGGGGAAGTTGACAACTTGTTGGTAGTTAGGCACCCATGAATGTCTCCAGAGACATCCTGAGAGGCAAGATTCCTCTTAATTGATAACCAGGACAACCAGGTAGTCACCCAGTCCTCTCTAAGCAGGGAGCACTTGTCCTTCTCTCCTCTGCTGCAGCTACTGATATCTGGCCCCTGGAATAAAACCATAGTTCCTAAAATTGAGCATCCCTAAGAGTAGCTGCTTGGTGGGACAGCTGATTTCTTTGATTCCCTAGCTGCAAAACCTGAAATTGACCACTAGGTGACAGAATGTTTGCCAGTATCCCCACAAAACAAGTTAAAACTTAAGTGAAAATCATTCTGCTTTTGAATCTTAAAAGCTAGAAAAACCATAATGTAATATTCTTTTTAAACCCTCTTATTTTATAACTAAATAAATAATCACAGAAAAGAATGATCTGAACAAGAACAGCTGAGGCTAAAACCCAAGACTGCCGTGACTCCTAGTCCAATGTCTGTTTCGCATCACAACACAGTATCTTTAACAGTGCTTGAGATGCTTAACAGAGAAGGCATCCAGTGCTTCATTGAGGCTAAGTCTCAGGGTGTTTCTGCCGCTTAGTATCTTTTTGTTCAGATTGAGAACCTAAGGCGACAGAGAGGTCAAGGGGAAGTATTTTCTAGTTCAGAATTCAGAATTCTTAGGCAACCTTCATACCTTTATCTGGAAAATGCCTTCTCTCCAGACAATAAGACAGTTCACATCTGGAGACATCAGCCTTTGGTACCTAATTCTCTAAGCTCAAGATGCATCCCATTGCCACTTTACCATTCTATTTCCCAAGGGAACCATCAGCACCAACCTGCTAAATGCCTGTATTTGAAGTCTCTCCCCTTCCTGAAGTGACCTTTTATGAGGCTCTTTCCTTCCTAAGGGACCTTTCCCTGGTAGTAGTGGTCTCATTCACAAAAAAGAATAATAGATGTAACTGGAGTCACTTTGCAGTTTTCAAGATTTTTTTTTTATCTGCTTGGCTGGAAAGGAGACTAGAGTATCTAGTTTTTAGTATTTAAACTACTTTTAATTATTTATATTGATACTCTCTGATAAATGCAGGTAGTTAAGAATAGATTGTACTCATTCCTTTTTGAGTTTGTGACCTCAAACCATTGTTTTTATTCTTACACGACTACAGTACTTCAAATGGCACATAGATAGGCAGGATATTACATAGGTAAGCAGGAATTTATACATTGGGTACCAGAGCTAAATCTGGAAAACACATTTGGAATGAGCTTCCACACTTCAGTCTAAAATCTCACCCAAACTTATGGCTACATATTTTTCTAAGTTTCCCCCCTAGTTTCACTTTCTGGAAAGTGAACAGTTTTTTAAATCCTAAATGTTATAAATCCTTAGGAGAAATATTCCCTCAAAACCTAGTCAAGAAAGTGCCACATTCCCACCTTCTAACAGGTAATTATTAGTTGTAATAGCTTTAATGCATGGAAAAACTTCAGTTACTGACCAGTCAAGAGAATTTCTCAAGAAAAATCCCAGCAACGTTCCCTCTTTCCTCCTTGTCTTCCACTATCATTAAGACCTGGGCTAGATCACCTCTAACATCTCACTCAGGGAAGGCAATGTGTTGCCATAAAAAGACCACAAGCTTTTGAGTTAGGCCTGAATTTGAATTTCAGCTTAATCATGTGGGATTTATGGTGGGGGCCCTTTCAGTCTCAATTTCCACATTAGTGAACTGGGGAAATGATACATACTTCTAAGGGTTTTTAGGGGGATTAAATGAAGTATACAGTTCTTAGCCTCAGGCCTAGGATTAAGTAAGTACTCAAGAAATGTGCAATTTTCTAGTTCCATGTTTCTTTTCTAATCTTCAAATGGAATTATAGAAACCATGGGTCAGAACATATTCCTTTACTCAAAAGATTGCATGACTGAATTTGCTTAAGAAAAAAAAAATTGTATCAAGTCATTAATACAATTATACATTAATTATATTACATTAATACAATATATGGTTTGTGAATTCAGAGACATTACCAGTTTGCCTCCTTCTCTCAATAGAACTTGTATTTTCATTTTCTTGGTTAAGCAGTTGTCTCCTAATATTATCCCATATGCTACCTAGTTTGCTGGTCCCAAGCAGTTTACTGTACTTCACTAGATTTGGTACCTGCTCTCCCCTGGACTTCTTTTTCAATATTCTAGCCTTTCCTAGATGTAAATCTTTACCTCCTTGTTAGTGAAATTAGATATAAGCCATGATTTGGAGAGGGAAGAAATCTGGAATACTTAATTTCATTTAATTATCTATGCTGATGAATGCCTGTATCATTGTTAATAAAGGAGAATTGAAAATACTCATTTCTACTTTCTGCCCTCAAATTTCTGTTTCTATCTCAACTAGGCAAGAATCAGCAGGGTGCATGATGCCATTTTAAGCTGCTTCACATCAGACTGAAATCCTAATTACAGTTCATAAGTGAAACAGACTAATTCAATGGCAATACCTTTTGTATAGGTCCTGTGCTTAAAGGAGGCAAGTATAAATTTTCTAATAAGAAATCCCTGCTTCTTTTGGGTGCAGTGGCTCACACCTGTAATACCAGCAGTTTGAGAAGCTAAGGCAGGTGGATCACTTGAGGCCAGGAGTTCGAGACCAGCCTGGCCAACATAGTGAAACCCCGTCTCTTCTAAAAATACAAAAAAATTAGCTGGGCATGGTGGTGCACGCCTATAGTCCCAGCTACACAGGAGGCTGAGGCAGGAGAATCACTTGAACCCGGGAAGCAGAGTCTGCAGTGAGCCAAGATCGCGGCATTGCACTTCAGCCTGGGCGATAGAGCAAGACTCTGTCTCAGAAAAAAAAAAAAAGGAAAGAAAGAAATCTCTGCTTCCGTACTATCAAAACTTCTACCCTAGAATACCCCCTGGCACCTTCTAACCCAACCTAATACAGAGATTTTGTAGGGACCCATTAACAAGCTCCTATATAATTATAAGCAGCTCTCACAGTAGGGTTGAAAGAGAATATAAGGAAAATTAGAAGTACTGTATTTTTGCTATTGGAAATGAAATATTGTTTCATGCACCTTTGAAAAAAATAACAGGATTTTACAGCCTTCTGATGATTCATTCAAAGCATGGGGAATAGTTCATATGTTTGTTAAATGAAAATCTTATGTAGCTATTTGTGTGTCCCTCCCACTTCATAACTACAAAAACATATATATGAATTTCTAAACAAAGTGATATTTTAAAGATGAATTGATTCAATGTGTACTTACCAGTTTACTGTGTGGTTTTATCTTCAGGTACAGATAGTTTGTGGTACTACTTGAAAATACCTTTAATATTATTTTCATCAGAATTTGTAATATATAATCCAGTTTGGGATGATGAATAAAATTTTTCTAATCTCTTGAGATATCTTGTATTTATTTTTGAGACTTGCAGT